TGGCCTCTGGAGAGTGCGCGCCGCTCCGGAGGCTGCGTCGAGGGGAGTGTCACCCAATCTGGCCCCCAGCTGGCGGGGCGCCCTGAGAGCTTGCGAACTGCAGTTGCAGGACGCGCCTTCTCCACGAGCTATTTTCGTCGACTTGCGGAACCCAAGGAACCTCGCCTCTATCATTTCACGGTGTAGGGTCCCTAGAGACGACAGCCAAGATCCCAGGGGCTCCCAGGACGCTTGTTCCTGCGGTGTCGTGTCCTATGGGGAGTTCCTGGCGGGACGAAAGGCGGACGCGCGGCTCTTCCTGGCCCTCCAGGCCCGGAACCGACGGGAAAGGTTCCCGTGATTCCCGAGTCCCTGCAGGCTTCTTCCAGCGGGAGTTGGTCCGGGGGCCTTAGAGGCCTCCAAGCACTGCTTTGGAGGATGGTTTCCAAGGATCGCGGTTTGTGAGTTGAAGGCTTTGTGAGAGGTTAAACCCCCAAAAGATACATACTTGGTAAACTGAGGCTACCTGTAAACACATTTCGGCATTAGGAGAAGATTCGAGTAGGGAAGTGAAGGACAACCACCCCGAGTTACATTCCTTTCCCCCAATAAAAAGCTCTGGGGATGAAAGTTCTTTTGGCTTTTATCTTTTCGATTTAAAAATTTGAGAAGAAAAATGTGACTAGAGATGAATCCTGGTGAATCCGAAATTGAAACACAACTCCCCCTTCCCCTTCCTATCCTCTCGGTTTTAGAACCGCGCTCTCCCGCCCCAGGAGATTCCTTGGGGCCGAGGGTTTTCCGGGGAACCCGGGCGCCCGCCCCTTCTACTGTCCCTTTGCCCCGCGGGCACAGCTTGCCTCCGTCTGCTTTCTCTACTTCTGGACCTCTCCTCGCCGGGCTTTTTAAAGGGCTTCTGCGTCTCAAAACAAAACAAAAAAACCCTTTGCTCTTCCCAACCCTTTCGCAGCCCGCCCCAGCGGTGGCGCGGGACCAGCAAAGGCGAAAGCCGCGCGGCTCTTGCCGGGCGCGGACGGTCGCGCAGGGGCGCCCGCGGCCTCCGCACCCGGACCTGAGGTGTTGGTCGACTCCGGGCATCCACGGTCGGGAGGGAGGGCTGAGCTGTTCGATCCTTTACTTTTCTTCCTCAAAGTCTACCTGCCAATGCCCCTAAGAAGAAAACCAAGTATGTGCGTGGAGAGTGGGGCGGCAGGCAACCCGAGTTCTTGAGCTCCGGAGCGACCCAAAGCAGCAACTGGGAACAGCCTCAGGAAAGGGAGGTCGGGTGGAGTGGGCTTTGGGGCAGGAGTCATGGGGCCCGGGCCCCGGGGACGACCTGGCGCTCCCGGCCCTGCTGAACGCTGAGTTGCGCCTAGTCGGGTTTTCGAAGAGGCCCTTGCGCAGAGCGACCCACGCGCGCGGCAGCATCTTCGATTAGTCAGGACATCCCAGTAACTGCTTGAACTGTAGGTAGGTAAAATTCTTGAAGGAGTATTTGCTGCGGAGTCTCATTATATTCAAATATTCCTTTTAGGAGCCATTCCGTAGTGCCATCCCGAGCAACGCACTGCTGCAGCTTCCCTGAGCCTTTCCAGCAAGTTTGTTCAAGATTGGCTGTCAAGAATCATGGACTGTTATTATATGCCTTGTTTTCTGTCAGTGAGTAGACACCTCTTCCTTCCCCCTCCCCGCTTTAACCTTCCACTCCCCTCCCCCTCCCCAGAGACACCATGATTCCTGGTAACCGAATGCTGATGGTCGTTTTATTATGCCAAGTCCTGCTAGGAGGCGCGAGCCATGCTAGTTTGATACCTGAGACGGGGAAGAAAAAAGTCGCCGAGATTCAGGGCCACGCGGGAGGACGCCGCTCAGGGCAGAGCCATGAGCTCCTGCGGGACTTCGAGGCGACACTTCTGCAGATGTTTGGGCTGCGCCGCCGCCCGCAGCCTAGCAAGAGTGCCGTCATTCCGGACTACATGCGGGATCTTTACCGGCTTCAGTCTGGGGAGGAGGAGGAAGAGCAGATCCACAGCACTGGTCTTGAGTATCCTGAGCGCCCGGCCAGCCGGGCCAACACCGTGAGGAGCTTCCACCACGAAGGTCAGTCTCTTCCCCCAGTCTGCGTGGGGGAGTTCTTTTCCCCTTCCTTCCTAACTGTGCCTAGAACATCTGGAGAACATCCCAGGGACCAGTGAAAACTCTGCTTTTCGTTTCCTCTTTAACCTCAGCAGCATCCCTGAGAACGAGGTGATCTCCTCTGCAGAGCTTCGGCTCTTCCGGGAGCAGGTGGACCAGGGCCCTGATTGGGAAAGGGGCTTCCACCGTATAAACATTTATGAGGTTATGAAGCCCCCAGCAGAAGTGGTGCCTGGGCACCTCATCACACGACTACTGGACACGAGACTGGTCCACCACAATGTGACACGGTGGGAAACTTTTGATGTGAGCCCTGCGGTCCTTCGCTGGACCCGGGAGAAGCAGCCAAACTATGGGCTAGCCATTGAGGTGACTCACCTCCATCAGACTCGGACCCACCAGGGCCAGCATGTCAGGATTAGCCGATCGTTACCTCAAGGGAGTGGGAATTGGGCCCAGCTCCGGCCCCTCCTGGTCACCTTTGGCCATGATGGCCGGGGCCATGCCTTGACCCGACGCCGGAGGGCCAAGCGTAGCCCTAAGCATCACTCACAGCGGGCCAGGAAGAAGAATAAGAACTGCCGGCGCCACTCGCTCTATGTGGACTTCAGCGATGTGGGCTGGAATGACTGGATTGTGGCCCCACCAGGCTACCAGGCCTTCTACTGCCATGGGGACTGCCCCTTTCCACTGGCTGACCACCTCAACTCAACCAACCATGCCATTGTGCAGACCCTGGTCAATTCTGTCAATTCCAGTATCCCCAAAGCCTGTTGTGTGCCCACTGAACTGAGTGCCATCTCCATGCTGTACCTGGATGAGTATGATAAGGTGGTACTGAAAAATTATCAGGAGATGGTAGTAGAGGGATGTGGGTGCCGCTGAGATCAGGCAGTCCTTGAGGATAGACAGATATACACACCACACACACACACCACATACACCACACACACACGTTCCCATCCACTCACCCACACACTACACAGACTGCTTCCTTATAGCTGGACTTTTATTTAAAAAAAAAAAAAAAAAAGGAAAAAATCCCTAAACATTCACCTTGACCTTATTTATGACTTTACGTGCAAATGTTTTGACCATATTGATCATATATTTTGACAAAATATATTTATAACTACGTATTAAAAGAAAAAAATAAAATGAGTCATTATTTTAAAGGTAAATCATGATTTTTTTTTTCTCCTTAATCCTTTCT